CCATCTATATATATGGACTTATCTTTATGTATTCAAGGCCACAAGGGTACACTGATCATTCCGATTTTAATCCCACACAACAGGATTCATTCCAGTTTTCTCTCCATATACATAACTTCCTTCTCTGACAATAGGAAACCTAACTCCCACTGTCTTCAGTAGATTTATTTGATCAGTATCCCTGTGTGTAACCAATCTCCCGTCTCTGCCACCAGCCTCTCTCCCACATGGATCCCCTCCTTGCCTCACTTGGACTCCAGCACTCCAGGCAGGGCCTTTGCTTTCCCCAGGATGCTCCCTCCACCCTGCTGGGCTCCCACACCCCACACCAGTCCACCCCTTGAGGGCACATTCTCCCCACATCCTCTCTGGTACCTCTGGGGCACGATGGCTTCTCCCTCCGCCACCTTTGCTATGCCCCACTTTGTGGCTTTAGGACAGGACTCAGGAGAAAGGGAAGACAAGAAGGGAAGGAATCCCTTGGATTTTTTAACCAAAAAATGCATCAAGTACATGGAGACAGAGCCACAAAATAATCATAACAAATATTCTAAACCAATCAGACAGCCAGCCCCAGATCACCCTATAAGGGGGCATTGCTACCCCGTGACAGCTGGGTAGCCTGGGCAAATTCCCTAACCTCACCGAGCCTCAATTTCCTCAATGGTAAAATGGGGAAAGGACAGTGCTTCCCTCGTGGTTTGGGTGTGAAGCTTCTGTGAGTTAATGTTAGTGAACAGCCAGCCTCAGCCCCTACCCAAGGTAGCTGCTCCGCAGATGTGATGACAACCACCGTGTGTTTCTCAGAATCCTAGGAAATAAGGGCTTCTTTCTAGAAGGCAGGGCCAGGATGCTGCGTGGGTGTTCCCTGGCAGAGAGGCTCTGTGGCCCTCAGGACTTCATCCTTCTGCAGGCTTGTGTGTTTGTTTTATTTTTTTGGCACGCCTGCAGCCAAGTTGGGGAGGGTTTCCTGGACAGAGGTCCTTTGGCTGCTGCCTTAAGACGTGCAGCCTGGGCCGTGGCTGTCACTGCGTTCGGACCCAGACCCGCTGCAGGCAGCAGCAGCCCCCGCCCGCGCAGCAGCATGGAGCTCTGGGGGGCCTACCTCCTCCTCTGCCTCTTCTCCCTCCTGACCCAGGTCACCACCGAGCCACCAACCCAGAAGCCCAAGAAGATTGTAAATGCCAAGAAAGGTAAGGAGGGGGACAGAGCCCTGTGCCATCTTGCCCCACCCTGACATATTTCCTCCTGCTTCAGATGTTGTGAACACAAAGATGTTTGAGGAGCTCAAGAGCCGTCTGGACACCCTGGCCCAGGAGGTGGCCCTGCTGAAGGAGCAGCAGGCCCTGCAGACGGGTGAGTGCAGGCAGTAGCCTCTCTGGGCAGGACTTCGGTGACAGCCATTTCTCCCCACTCCCAGTCTGCCTGAAGGGGACCAAGGTGCACATGAAATGCTTTCTGGCCTTCACCCAGACGAAGACCTTCCACGAGGCCAGCGAGGACTGCATCTCGCGCGGGGGCACCCTGGGCACCCCTCAGACTGGCTCGGAGAACGACGCCCTGTATGAGTACCTGCGCCAGAGCGTGGGCAACGAGGCCGAGATCTGGCTGGGCCTCAACGACATGGCGGCCGAGGGCACCTGGGTGGACATGACCGGCGCCCGCATCGCCTACAAGAACTGGGAGACTGAGATCACCGCGCAACCCGATGGCGGCAAGACCGAGAACTGCGCGGTCCTGTCAGGCGCGGCCAACGGCAAGTGGTTCGACAAGCGCTGCCGCGATCAGCTGCCCTACATCTGCCAGTTCGGGATCGTGTAGCCGGCGGGGCGGGGGCCGTGGGGGGCCTGGAGGAGGGCAGGGGCCGCGGGAGGCCGGGAGGAGGGTGGGGACCTTGCAGCCCCCATCCTCTCCGTGCGCTTGGAGCCTCTTTTTGCAAATAAAGTTGGTGCAGCTTCGCGGAGAGGAGAGGCGCTGCAGTCTGTGCTGTGTCCGCGGGG